TAACAGCAAAGGCTCTTTTCAGAGCCACCTACGACTTCCATTAAATGAGCTGTTGTGCTTTGGATTATGCCGCCCATAAAGATGTTTTTGAGGTGTTTTTAATGGCTTTGAGTGTGGCACTTTTAGTAATTTGTCCTGCAGAAATTAGATCCATAGAAACCTCAGGAATTCTAGGTATGTGGGAGAAGTGCCATGCAGCACAAAACATGTTTACAGGGGTGATTCGCGTTAAGTTTCACACACAGCAGTTACTACATTTTAGAGGAAGGAAATTATACCCATGAGTGCATTCCTAACTATCTTGAATGGAAGTGTTAAAACCCGCATGCCCCACACAAGTTTGAATATGTCATACCATTTGCTGTAGCAATTAATGGCATACACAATTGAGAGCACACACATTACCACTGAACATTTGAGTATGTATTTCCCAAAATGAGCTTTTTTCCAGTTTGGGGATGTTTTGCTTTGTTTTGGGGTGGAGTCTCCCTCTCGCCCAAGCTGCAGTGCAGCGGCGTGATAACAGCTCACTGTAACCTCGAACTCGGGCTCAAGCGATCCTCTTGACAGCCTTCTGAGTAGCTGGGATTACAGGCGAGAGCCGCCACGCCCGGCTAAGAGCATTTTTCTAATTGCCCACACTTCTTATGCGACACCCAGAAAAATACAATTTTAAATAAAGCGCATATGCAAATTTCCCTAATCGTCTCCAATATTCTCTGATTTCTTTTTTATATTTTAACTAGAAACAATTGGAGGTTTCCGCGTTGCTTTGTGTGGTTGTAAATTTTAAGACTTCAGGAAACTTTTCCAGTACAAGACTTGTCCACAGTGGATATAGCAGCTAAGGGGTTAACAAAATGACGTCAGAGTAGCTACGGTAATGGGCAGGAGCCTCTCTTAATCTGCAACCAGGCACAGAGATGGACCAATCCAAGAAGGGCGCGGGGATTTTTGAATTTTCTTGGGTCCAATAGTTGGTGGTCTGACTCTATAAAAGAAGAGTAGCTCTTTCCTTTCCTCCACAGACGTCTCTGCAGGCAAGCTTTTCTGTGGTTTTGCCATGGCTCGTACTAAACAGACAGCTCGGAAATCCACCGGCGGTAAAGCGCCACGCAAGCAGCTGGCTACCAAGGCTGCTCGCAAGAGCGCGCCGGCTACCGGCGGCGTGAAAAAGCCTCACCGTTACCGCCCGGGCACTGTGGCTCTGCGCGAGATCCGCCGCTACCAAAAGTCGACCGAGTTGCTGATTCGGAAGCTGCCGTTCCAGCGCCTGGTGCGAGAAATCGCCCAAGACTTCAAGACCGATCTTCGCTTCCAGAGCTCTGCGGTGATGGCGCTGCAGGAGGCTTGTGAGGCCTACTTGGTAGGGCTCTTTGAGGACACAAACCTTTGCGCCATCCATGCTAAGCGAGTGACTATTATGCCCAAAGACATCCAGCTCGCTCGCCGCATTCGCGGAGAAAGAGCGTAAATGTAAAGTCACTTTTTCATCAGTCTTAAAACCCAAAGGCTCTTTTCAGAGCCACCCACTTATTCCAACGAAAGTAGCTGTGATAATTTTTTG